AGTACCTAAAATGCTACGGATGCAGCTTTGCCAGCAATCTGAGCTGTATGACATATGCCCCTATCCTTCAAGCCTGTATATGGATTTGAATTTATACAGGAAGTTTCATCTAATCCTCAAATGGTTAAATCACAAGAATTTGAGTGCTTTCTGTGTGCTGAGTACACAGAAGTTAAAGAATTTAAAATCTAACTGGAGAAGAAAAAAACATGCCCTCTTGAAACAACTTGAAACAAATTATGAAAGAACCTGGGAGACTGCTTTCTTCACATTTCATGTGTCAGAGGCATCTTAAATCCTGGTTTGTCCCCCCCAAATCACTTCCATTTAGAAAACTTTGCAGTAGTGTGTGTGTGTGTCTTGAATATGTAACCAGAAATCTGATTTCCTGGGCAGTGGTTACAAAGCTGCAGCCTCTCTTTGCCCAGGGGTATCTTTACCCCAGAGTGGGAGGGGAGTGAGCTGAGGTGGGGGTGCACGAACGCTGCAGAGGAGGTTGGGATGGGAGTGGCCGGCGTGAAGCCACTGCCTGTCAGGTTTCTCCGCTGGAGTCCCCTGTTTGTCTCTGTCATTACTCTTTAAGTATTTGCGTAGCAGACAGGCGGGCACCGAAATAGAAAGTGTCAAAGATACGATGACAATGAGGATAAAACCAGGGCAGAGGGTTCTGAAAGTCCCAACCAGCACGGTCCCCGCAGAATGCCAGCGCACCTCCTCCCGCCACTTCAAAGAGCCGGCTCGGCGGGGCAGGAAGCGGCGGCTGCGGCTGCGGGTCCTGCGAGAAGAGCGCGATTTCCTCCGGGGCTGCCCAGTTATCTCTGGAGTCGCAGAACTGCTCTCGGGAGAACGCGTTCTCTACCCCAACCCCGTGCTCCTCAACCCACCCACCTACTTCCTCTAGCTCCACACACTCACAAGCACCGAGCTGCCAAAAATTTCCACCCACCGCCCCCCTCCCTAGCTAACTTCCTTCCAGCATTTCCTGAGCTGGATGATCCTAGGATTTGTAAGACAGGAAAAAAAGGAAGGCGTGAGGGCGGGCAGCAGCGACAGGATGCTTGTTTTTCGCTCTACCAAAGTCGTCTGAAGGCGAGACAGCGGGCCCAGGGCGCAGGACCCACCGCAGCCCCCTGGGCAGTCTCCTCGCCCCGCGTCCGCGTCGTCTCCGGGGCACTTAGTAAGGGGTGGGGAGAGCTTGCCCTCCCTCTTAAGCTGAGGAGAAACACCCGAAGACACCGCAGGAGCCTGTGAAAGTCCCTAGGACTCCAAGTGAGGAAGTGACACTCCCAGGCGAGCCGGCCCGCGGCTGCCAGTCTGCACGGCCTCGGCACGGCGGCCCCGGAGCGGCGCGGGGTGGATCTCAGGCTCTGCCGGCCCGCGGCCCGCGGGGTCCATGCGCAGGGCCCCCAGCCCAAGTTCTTCCATCTTCCGATGCGGCCCCCCAGAGCCGCGGGGCAGCCGGTGATCTAGCCCGGGAGCCCATCTTACAGCGGTGCCAAGCAGAGGGGCGGCAGAGACGGAGGGGCAGCCTCTTTGGGACTAACTCATGAAGAACAAGGGTGCTAAGCAGAAGCTGAAACGAAAGGGAGCCGCCAGCGCGTTTGGCTGTGACCTGACGGAGTATCTGGAAAGCTCGGGACAGGATGGTAATGTGCCTTGGCCTTTCTCCCCCGCCCCCACTTAATTGTTTTTTTCTTTTCTTTTACATAGTTCCATACGTTTTGAAGAGCTGTGCAGAATTTATAGAGACTCACGGCATCGTGGATGGAATCTATCGGCTTTCAGGAGTCACCTCAAACATACAACGGCTAAGGTAAGCTAAAAGAATAGCCCTAAAAGAATTCTGGATTGTTATGTCTCCGTCTGTGTTGTTTCAGGCAAGAGTTTGGCTCAGATCAATGTCCAGATCTGACAAGGGAAGTGTACCTCCAGGACATCCACTGTGTGGGCTCGCTTTGCAAGCTCTACTTTAGGGAGCTGCCCAACCCCCTCCTGACTTATGAGCTCTATGAGAAATTCACGGTGAGTGTTTGGATTTCCATTATGGTTACTGGCTCACCAGGCTGCCTTGTGTTCTTCTCCACAGGAGGCAGTGTCGCATTGCCCTGAAGAAGGCCAACTGGCCCGAATCCAAAATGTTATCCAGGAGCTTCCTCCATCCCACTATAGGTAAGAATGGTTGGGAAAAGAAACGTGTGGCCTTCTTACTTTGTCAAAAAACAAACCATTCTAGGACCTTGGAATACCTGATTCGACACCTGGCCCATATCGCCTCCTTCAGCAGCAAGACCAACATGCACGCCCGGAACCTGGCCCTGGTGTGGGCGCCAAACCTCCTCAGGTAACCACTCTACCCTCCCCTTGTCACCAGCCCACTAACTGAATATGTTTCTTCCACACGGTAGGTCTAAAGAAATTGAAGCCACTGGTTGCAATGGAGATGCAGCCTTCCTTGCAGTCCGGGTCCAGCAGGTGGTGATTGAGTTCATATTGAATCATGTAGATCAAATCTTTAACAACGGTGCACCTGGGTCTCTGGAGAATGATGGTAAGGACTCCTCCTAGCATACACTCCACCAGTCCAACACTGAGCTCTTCCATTGCCTTTACAGAAAACCGGCCCATCATGAAGAGCCTGACCTTGCCAGCCCTCTCCCTGCCCATGAAGCTGGTGAGCCTTGAGGAAGCTCAAGCCCGCAGCCTGGCCACTAACCATCCTGCTCGCAAGGAAAGGAGGGAGAACAGCCTGCCTGAGATTGTCCCTCCCATGGGCACCCTCTTCCACACTGTCCTTGAGTTACCAGACAACAAGTAAGTGGCACTCTTTTAAAAAATTCTAGGAGCAAACTAACCCCTTATGCCTTGGTTCTTTTAGGCGAAAGCTCTCCAGTAAATCAAAGAAGTGGAAATCAATATTTAACCTGGGACGTTCTGGATCAGACTCCAAATCAAAACTGAGTAGAAATGGGAGTGTATTTGTGAGAGGACAGAGGCTCTCGGGTAAGAATCAACAGCAATTGTTTTATGATACATTCATCAAGGATATTTTTTCTTTTGTCTTTAGTGGAAAAGGCTACTATCCGACCAGCTAAAAGCATGGACTCACTATGTTCAGTGCCTGTGGAAGGTAAGATTTTACAAGTAGTTTCTGAGTTGGAGCTGCTGACCATACACTTGTTCCTTTTTACTAGGAAAAGAAACCAAGGGAAATTTCAATCGAACAGTTACCACCGGTGGATTTTTCATTCCAGCAACAAAGATGCACTCCACCGGCACCGGCAGCTCATGTGACCTCACCAAGCAGGAGGGCGAATGGGGCCAGGAGGGGATGCCTCCCGGGGCTGAGGGTGGCTTTGATGTGAGCAGTGATCGCAGCCATCTCCAGGGCGCTCAGGCCCGGCCCCCACCGGAACAGCTGAAGGTTTTCCGGCCTGTTGAGGATCCGGAGAGCGAGCAAACAGCCCCAAAGATGTTGGGTATGTTCTACACTTCGAACGACAGCCCTAGCAAATCCGTCTTCACCAGCAGCCTCTTCCAGATGGAGCCCTCGCCGCGTAACCAGCGCAAGGCGCTGAACATCTCCGAGCCCTTTGCGGTATCTGTGCCGCTCCGCGTGTCCGCAGTCATCAGCACCAACAGCACGCCGTGCAGAACACCCCCGAAGGAGCTGCAGTCTCTTTCCAGCCTGGAAGAGTTTTCTTTTCATGGATCAGAGAGCGGAGGCTGGCCAGAAGAAGAGAAACCGCTGGGAGCTGAGACTTCTGCAGGTAAGTAGAGGAGAGAGGGTATCTTTCCGTTGCCTTTAACTGATAACTCTCATTTTCACTGCAGCTTCTGTACCTAAGAAGGCAGGTCTTGAGGATGCCAAGGCAGTACCTGAAGCACCGGGGACAGTGGAATGCAGCAAAGGCCTGTCCCAGGAGCCAGGCGCCCACCTGGAGGAGAAGAAAACCCCAGAAAGCTCCTTGAGCTCTCAACATTTAAATGAATTAGAGAAGAGGCCAAATCCGGAGAAGGTGGTGGAGGAGGGACGAGAGGCTGGTGAGATGGAGTCCAGCACCCTGCAGGAGAGCCCCAGGGCCAGAGCCGAAGCTGTGCTTCTCCATGAGATGGTAAAGTGCATTCTCCACCTGCTCCAGCCAGGTCTAAGACAATCAGTTTATTGATGTTTTTCAGGATGAAGATGATCTGGCCAATGCCCTGATCTGGCCTGAGATTCAACAGGAGCTGAAAATCATTGAATCTGAGGAGGAGCTCTCATCGTTGCCACCTCCTGCTCTGAAGACCAGCCCAATTCAGCCTATTCTCGAGTCGAGTCTGGGGCCCTTTATTCCCTCAGAGCCTCCTGGGAGCTTGCCTTGTGGCTCCTTCCCTGCTCCAGTCTCCACCCCTCTGGAGGTGTGGACTAGGGATCCAGCCAATCAGAGCACACAGGGGGCTTCCACAGCAGCCAGCAGAGAGAAGCCGGAACCTGAGCAGGGCCTGCACCCAGACCTCGCCAGCCTGGCTCCTCTGGAAATAGTTCCTTTTGAGAAGGCATCTCCACAAGCAACAGTGGAAGTAGGAGGCCCAGGCAATCTGTCTCCTCCACTCCCACCTGCTCCTCCCCCTCCAACTCCTCTGGAGGAGTCAACTCCAGTCCTGCTTTCAAAGGGCGGCCCGGAAAGAGAAGACTCATCCAGGAAATTGAGGACAGATCTCTACATAGACCAGCTGAAGTCCCAAGACAGCCCTGAGATCTCTAGCCTCTGTCAGGGAGAGGAGGCAACCCCAAGACACAGTGACAAGCAAAATTCAAAGAATGCTGCTTCTGAGGGGAAAGGCTGTGGTTTTCCAAGCCCAACCAGGGAGGTTGAGATCGTCTCACAAGAAGAGGAGGATGTAACCCATTCAGTACAGGAGCCTTCAGACTGTGACGAAGATGACACTGTGACAGACATTGCCCAGCATGGCCTGGAGATGGTGGAGCCCTGGGAGGAACCCCAGTGGGTGACGAGTCCCCTTCACTCTCCCACCCTGAAAGACGCGCACAAGGCCCAGGTACAGGGCCTTCAGGGTCACCAGTTGGAGAAGAGGCTTTCCCACAGGCCCAGCCTTCGCCAGAGCCATTCTCTAGATAGCAAACCCACGGTTAAAAGCCAGTGGACTCTCGAGGTTCCCTCCTCCAGCAGCTGTGCTAATCTTGAAACAGAGAGGAATTCTGACCCTCTTCAGCCCCAGGCACCCAGGAGAGAGATTACTGGATGGGATGAGAAAGCCCTGAGGTCCTTCAGAGAGTTCTCTGGCCTGAAAGGGGCAGAGGCTCCTCCCAACCAGAAGGGACCAAGTGGTGTGCAACCCAACCCAGCAGAAACCAGCCCCATCAGCCTAGCAGAGGGAAAGGAGCTAGGGACACACCTGGGGCACAGCAGTCCACAGATTAGGCAAGGTGGTGTTCCTGGGCCAGAGAGCAGCAAGGAGAGTTCACCCAGCGTGCAGGACAGCACTTCGCCTGGAGAGCACCCCGCAAAGTTACAGCTAAAGAGCACAGAGTGTGGGCCCCCAAAAGGGAAAAACAGGCCTTCTTCCCTCAACTTGGACCCTGCCATTCCCATTGCTGACCTCTTCTGGTTTGAGAATGTGGCCTCATTTAGTTCACCTGGAATGCAGGTCTCTGAGCCAGGAGACCCAAAGGTCACATGGATGACCTCATCTTACTGTAAAGCAGACCCCTGGAGGGTTTACTCCCAGGACCCCCAGGACCTGGACATTGTTGCTCATGCACTGACAGGCCGCCGTAACTCAGCTCCTGTGAGTGTGTCAGCTGTGAGAACCTCCTTCATGGTCAAAATGTGCCAGGCCAGGGCGGTCCCAGTCATCCCTCCCAAGATTCAGTACACCCAGATCCCACAGCCCCTGCCCTCTCAGAGCTCAGGGGAGAATGGGGTTCAGCCTCTGGAGAGGAGCCAGGAGGGACCCAGCTCAACCAGTGGGACCACTCAGAAACCTGCCAAAGATGATTCTCCCTCCTCCCTGGAAAGCTCAAAGGAAGAAAAACCAAAGCAAGATCCCGGAGCCATTAAGTCCTCACCAGTGGATGCCACTGCACCCTGCATGTGCGAGGGACCTACCCTTTCTCCAGAACCAGGCTCGTCTAACCTGCTCTCCACCCAGGATGCAGTAGTGCAATGCAGAAAGCGCATGTCAGAGACAGAGCCATCTGGGGACAACCTTCTTTCTTCAAAACTAGAGCGACCATCTGGGGGTTCTAAGCCTTTCCACAGGTCAAGGCCAGGAAGACCTCAGAGCCTAATCTTATTCAGTCCTCCTTTCCCCATTATGGACCACCTGCCCCCTTCATCCACAGTGACAGATTCCAAGGTCCTGCTGTCCCCTATCAGAAGTCCCACCCAGACAGTTTCCCCTGGCCTTCTTTGTGGAGAGTTGGCAGAAAACACATGGGTCACACCAGAAGGGGTTACACTTAGGAATAAAATGACCATCCCTAAGAATGGCCAGAGACTAGAGACCTCAACCAGCTGTTTTTACCAGCCTCAGCGGAGATCAGTAATTCTGGATGGAAGAAGTGGGAGGCAAATAGAATGATTTCGGTTCACCTGCTGGTGTCTGAAAAAAACCGTGATTCATCTGGAAGTTATTACAGGGCCAGCTTGCCATATTCCAGGCACACGTTATCAAGTTTGGGCCTATTGTGGCCTCTGACTTCTCTTTCTTCAGCCTTTTGACCACTTATTAATTAGTCCATTTGCTAGAAGAGTGGTCAAGGGAAAAACGAGAGATGAAATTTAGTTAAGTCTATGTGAGCAAGTGAGAGAAGGTTAGGTAAGGGGAGAGGATGGAATGCTTGCCTCCAATGAACTTTGGAGCTTGTATGTGAGTCAGATTGCTCCCCTATTGCTATTATCTATTACTCTTGAGAGCTGGCTGTCCTTTGAAAGAAAGAAGTAATGTTCTTTGAAAGAAAGAAAAATCTCTTGCTGTGTCAAACCTCAAAATGTTGCTATTGGGGTTAGAAGGCCTCCTCTTTATGCTTTTTAATGCTCTTTCAAACGTGTTCTTTTAGACCAGTTTTCTAATAAGCTTTGTAAAATGTACTATCCAAATTAGAAGCGGATTTGGAAATGCAAACTAACGTGCACTTAGATATCCAAGTGGGTGAGCTTAGCCACTCTTACCCATGCTCTTTCCCTGGAATCCCTGGAGACCTGTCCAAGATGATTTCCATATACCAGCATAGAAAATCAGAATCAAGAGCAAACTCTGAGACTGGCACAATCCAAGAAGATTTCCTGGCTCTGGCTTTTAGTAATTTGGGACTCCAACTGCCACTGTACTGGACTGTAATTTATAAATCCAGTAGCTACGCAGGGTGGAGGCTGGGCTGAGGATTACCATAATGAAATGTACTAAATCTTCATTTAGGTATGCAATTGTGAAGTGAAGGCATCTGCTTTCTTTACAGTATCAGAGTCCAAGAACAGGATGTCACCATAGATAAAAGCCTCATACAAAGGCAGAACTACACTCCAAATTTAATGTGTTTAAATTGGTGGGGCACCAGCAGAAAATATTCTAGCTCAGCTTTACTCTTCTTCCACACTAGGCTGGGCCCAGCAATACAGGAGAGGATGAAGGGAGGAGCTCCAGGAGGCGAGGGAAGAGCCCTAGCAGGGCGGCCATCACAACCACTCACTGAGAGTTGCCCTTCTTAAAAATGTATTTTATTTTAGCCAGTGGGTCCCTTCCTTTCTCCTTTCCTCTCTACTGCTCAAGAACAGATTTGAGGCCAGGTGCGGTGCCTCACATCTGTAATCCCAACACTTTGGGAGGCTGAGATGGGTGGATTGCTTGAGCCCAGGAGTTCAAGACCAGCCTGGGCAACACAGCGAGACCCCATCTCTTAAAAAATAACAGACTTGAGGAACCCCTCTCCCTTCCATAATTCCCCTCATCCACCGCCCACTCCAGGCACTCACTCAAACTTGCTCTTCAACTCTGTATACAAGCAGAAGCAATAAACCAATCTGATTTTCTTTTCAATTATTTATAACTTTCAATGGTTCTTTCCTTTCCAGCTGGCGAGAGAAAGGAGAACTAATATACCTGCTGGCAGATTTTTGGTGCTGCCCAAAAAAGGACTTCACAGGGCATCTCTTCTCAGGTTCAAGCCTGGCTGAATTCTGCCCAGAAGCTCAGTCATTGCAGAAATTTCTCTAAGGGCTGATAGTACCTCTGGGTAGGCGTCACAACCAAGGCTGGTTCTGGGCTTAGTGGGGGCTGAGATGAAGTTACCTCCTCCAATGAGAAATTGGGAGCTGATGCCCTGCAACAGATATATATTCCTCTCTCTCTCTGTCTCTCTATCTCTCTCCTCCCTCTCCCTCCCTCCCTCCCCGCCAATAAGCCTTACAAACAGTTTTGAAATCTTGTTCTGTACCTTTTAAGCCAGTGTCTGTGGCGAGGGTGACTGGCAAGTCAGCTGATGAGTTCTGCCTTCTGAGAGCACTGAGTGAGCAAGGCCTTTCATCAGTGTTTTGGCCTTCTCATTGGGTGAGGAAGACATTGAACCAACAGCCAACGAGATATGAACCTGTAAGAAAAAAGTCCTAGAATATAGTATTTTTCCCCAGGCCAGCAAAGTGAAGAAATACAGTGGTGACAGATGAGAAAGGCCATGTTCAAGAGATCTGAAAAGTACATTCCTGCCTTATCAGAAAATGTGTCAGACAGGTTTTATGTCAGCCTCAGTGCTCCTGCGGTGTCGACGCTCTGATAAGGACCATGTTCCAGTTAGAATGCGAGGGAGGGAAAGAGCTGCACTTTGCTTCACCATCAGAACTCTGAGCCAAATAATGAATATGTAAACTATTTTATGATTATTTTAAATGTTTGTTTGGTAACATTTATAAGATCTATTTTTATTTGGGGATAGACTGAGAAGCCACCATTTACATATTAACAAGTGACTTCAGTTCTAAGGGTTGAGATGCCTGTGTGGATTTATAAAATGGTTGCAAGATCTTTTAGACTCTGACATTTATAGCATCACCTTCAGGAACACAGTTCTGGGGATGTCATCATGAGACACACTGACAGCTGTGGAGATAGTCCCTACTCTCAGCTTTCCTTGCTAGTCAAGTCCAAAAGGCCTTAGAAGCTGACTCACCTTCTCAGCCAGAGTCCTGCTGCTCAAGTGTGGACCTCCACTTTGACTCTCACCCAGCCTGCCAGCCATCACAAAGGCTTTCATAAACTTCCTGTGGTCTGGGCTAGCCTGGCACTGATGAAATTCCATTCTAAAGAAAGAAAACTCATATTCCTCCCCCCCACAAATTGTTCCCCCAAATGCTCTGGGATTACCTATTTCACCACTCATTTGAGTCTCCGAAAAATGAACTCCCTGAGAATGGCTGGATGGGAATCAGATAGTCTGCTTCCATTCAGGAGAGGGACAGAACAGGAGCTGCTGTGTTTAGGAGGATTTACCTGGTGCCCTAGAAAGGGCTATGCAATCAAATTCTCAAGGGCTCCTTCAAATCAGCTATCAGTCCTCAAAATGGGGGTTGCTGATGTTAAATGATGGATTTGCAGTGAAACGCATGCATGTACTGACGTTTTCTTTCAGCATTAGTGGTTGCTTAAGAAAATAGTAACCTATATTTTCTGCTACACTTGGAATATGAAGAAATCTGAACAAGAACCCCATTAAGACACCTAACCTAATCTAAACCCTAAAATTCAAAATATTGTCCAAGTCAAAAGTCTAGACTCTGAGGACATTAAAAATGTAAATATCATCATCCTTAGCAAATATTTATTGGGAGCTTAGTAATAGTGCACTGGGTACCTTAGCACTCCCAAATCATTCAAGAGTCTAGTGAAAAAGGGGGAGGGATGGCAGCAAATAAAACACCCCCATAAACAACCAGGAGCAAGGTTGAGAACCATTAAGTTGCCAAACAAAAGCAGAAGGGGAAAAAGTGTGGCAACAAGCATCTTTTAATAGGATAGTTGACGGTATTCAAGTGACCTACTGACTCCAAATAATCAAATTGAACACAATTGCAAATCCAATAGAACATCCCAGTGAGACACTCGGGTATTTGAGAACTTTGCTTGATTTAGAAAACTGGAAAGTGGCAACTAGGCTAGAATAGTGGCAACTAGGTTCGGAGGTTTCGTGTGGTCATAATTGGTTTGGTGAAGTGTGAGATCTCTGCAAATGAGCCAGGTAAGATCAGTATTCCATAGTGCTTGAAAAGGGGATTTTAGAGACTTCTGTCATCACAAAGCAGATTAACTCCTAGTTAATGATGAAGCAGTAGGCCCAAGATAAACTGTTCAATTCAAGATAAATTGTTCTTGTCAGTGTTTGGCATATGATAATCACATTTGGCTAAAATTGGATGGGACAGTCATTTGTCTACACAGGCCTTCCATTCCTGCATGAAGAGATACTGGGGAGCATACAATTATTTTGTCCAGTATTAGAGTGGGAGAAGTTCTCAGTAAGTCCAGTCCCACCAGGATTTATTTGGGCCACATTCTACCACGGCCAGTCCAATCTGATGACCACATGAATTGGGGTTAAGTGTTGCTAAGACTATGATTTTAGACATGTCTGGCAGGAAGGTCAGCTCAAAATGTGGCATGACAAAGAATATGTGCTCTACTACCAAAACCTTTCCTAGCAAAACAAGGCCAGAAGAGGGAGCAAGCATCTTTCCAAGCATGGAGAGGAGGGGGCAATGGTGGAAGGGTGATTGCCTGAAATCAGTGCCAGTACAGATAGCATAAAATTGGGGGCCACCACAGATTGGCTGGCTACTGTGTAGATCATTTAGTAATCTTGAGGTACATTAATAATGCAGAGATTACTTTTCTGTGAGGGTAAGGGGGACGTAGCTAAATATAAGAAGCTTACAAGGTCCATAGCCATGTATTTTACTGGATAAATCACAATGCTTTGCAATAACTTAATGTCATAGTACTTTCTGGCTTATAATTCTGCAAAGTAAAGCACTTTTTCAAAGGAGTCTATTGGAAAGCCACATGATTTCAGCTGTG